CCATAAGCCATCCAGATTTCTTCATTCTCCCGGAAACCCAGGAGGGAGATCATTTCAGCCCACTTGGCAGAAGTGCAGACTGAAGTCTTGGACACAGAATTTATAGCTGGCAAGGACTTTATTCATCATCCATACCCTCAGTAATTTACAGATGAAGAGTCTGGCCCAGGGCACCAATAATAATCACTACATGGTGGCAGTAACTACTATGTGCTTAGTAGCTTACAGTTCATAAAGAGATTTTGCATTCAACAAATATTTATTGAACTAAGATGGCGGCTAAGACCTGGGGACAGAGTGGTTAGGGAGAACTTGAGTGCCCCGAGTTCTTTGCATTTCCACCACTGCTTGAGGGACTGTCCAGCCTCCTCGCTACCACTTAGCCCCTGTAAAGGAGGAAGTCCCTTTGTCAACGGACATGAGAATGCTGTTTGGCCAATGACCATAGTCTGCCCTCCAGGGCCCGTGAAGATGGAAGAGACCTTGGGCAGAGTGAAGGGCAGTGCCAGGCCTGGCGCAGCTACTCCCTATCACGTCTCTCTCCCAGGCTCTTCCAGCCTCACCTGGTGGACTCCATGGCGACCACAGGCCTCACCTCCATGGGCAGTCTCAAAACATTTGCCCTCCTGTGGGCTGTCACACACATAGACCCAGACTTTCTTGGAGAAGGAATTCTGAAGAAGCAAAAGCAACCAACTCAAAACCCCCACTTCCCAGAGAAGAAAAGGTGGGCAAGCAGATGCAGAAAGGCAGCAGCCAAAGCCTGCGGGTTCCTGCAAGGGCCAGGGGAGGGGCGAGCCCTACAGGCAACTTGAACGGAGAGCTCACCCGCCAGCCCGGAAAGGCAAGCCCCAGTCAGGCGGAAGGTAGATGGTGGAGGGGCGCCGCGGCGGATGGAGGTGCCCAGGGCCACAGACCGCTCACAGCGGTACCGGGGCGGGGAGCAGGGCGGGCAGGGAATCGGCCCGCCCTTCGTCCTGCCCCTCGCCCTACTCTGTCACCGCCCCTGGGAAGAGTGGAACCCATACTTGCTGGTCTGATCCATGCACAAGGCGGGGCTGCTAGGCCTCTGTGCCCGGGCTTGGAATTCGGTGCGGATGGCCAGCTCCGGGATGACCCGCCGGGACCCGCTCGCAAATAAGGTGGCCCTGGTAACGGCCTCCACCGACGGGTGAGTGCTCCGGCCGGAGTTTCTGAGGCCCTCCTTAGCAGTCTTTGTCTCTTTCTGCTCACAGGATCGGCTTCGCCATCGCCCGGCGTTTGGCCCAGGACGGGGCCCATGTGGTCGTCAGCAGCCGGAAGCAGCAGAATGTGGACCAGGCGGTGGCCACGCTGCAGGGGGAGGGGCTGAGCGTGACGGGCACCGTGTGCCATGTGGGGAAGGCGGAGGACCGGGAGCGGCTGGTGGCCACGGTGAGCTGCAGGGAAATGGGCACAGAGCCAGGAGCCCTGGTCCAGAACTTACCCCTCTCTCTAGGCTGTGAAGCTTCATGGAGGTATCGATATCCTAGTCTCCAATGCTGCTGTCAACCCTTTCTTTGGAAGCATAATGGATGTCACTGAGGAGGTGTGGGACAAGGTGAGAGGGGATTAAAGCAGGGGGGCCGGGGGCATGCTGTTTCCCCTTCTTCTCTTGGCTTCAGACTCTGGACATTAATGTGAAGGCCCCAGCCCTGATGACAAAGGCAGTGGTGCCAGAAATGGAGAAACGAGGGTACAGAGAGTGAGAGAGAGCCTGGGTGAGAGTGGGAAGATGGTCAGCTCTCTTCTTTTTCCAGAGGCGGCTCAGTGGTGATCGTGTCTTCCATAGCAGCCTTCAGTCCATCTCCTGTAAGAACCCTTTTGTCTACCTCTTCCATCCCTATGAGTCTAACACATTCTCTTCTTTCTCCAGGGCTTCAGTCCTTACAATGTCAGTAAAACAGCCTTGCTGGGCCTGACCAAGACCCTGGCCATAGAGCTGGCCCCAAGGAACATTAGGGTGAACTGCCTAGCACCTGGACTTATCAAGACTAGCTTCAGCAGGATGGTGAGGAAGGGGAGCTTTGCATTTGACTGGGAAAAACATAAAGAGATTTCCCTTCTTCCTGCAGCTCTGGATGGACAAGGAAAAAGAGGAAAGCATGAAAGAAACCCTGCGGATAAGAAGGTAAACTGTCATGAGGGCAAGGGCACTAAGAGTTACCTCCTTCCTTGCTTCCCTTATTCCCCAGGTTAGGCGAGCCAGAGGATTGTGCTGGCATCGTGTCTTTCCTGTGCTCTGAAGATGCCAGCTACATCACTGGGGAAACAGTGGTGGTGGGTGGAGGAACCCCGTCCCGCCTCTGAGGACCGGGAGACAGCCCACAGGCCAGAGTTGGGCTCTAGCTCCTGGTGCTGTTCCCGCATTCACCCACTGGCCTTTCCCACCTCTGCTCACCTTACTGTTCACCTCATCAAATCAGTTCTGCCCTGTGAAAAGATCCAGCCTTCCCTGCCGTCAAGGTGGCGTCTTACTCGGGATTTCTGCTGTTGTTGTGGCCTTGGGTAAAGGCCTCCCCTGAGAACACAGGACAGGCCTGCTGACAAGGCTGAGTCTACCTTGGCAAAGACCAAGATATTTTTTCCCGGGCCACTGGGGAATCTGAGGGGTGATGGGAGAGAAGGAACCTGGAGTGGAAGGAGCAGAGTTGCAAATTAACAACTTGCAAATGAGGTGCAAATAAAATGCAGATGATTGCGCGGCTTTGAATCCAATTGACCTGTTCATTTCTCAGTGTTGGGTGCTT